ACTCGCTGTGCACGGAGCGGCGCGCTGTCCGAATGGCAACCGAAGAGCCGCGACCCGGTCAACGAAGCGCGGGGGTGACCGGAGCAGGACGGGCGGGCAGGCGGCGCAGTGCGTGGGCGGGCCCGCGCTGCGCTCCCCTCCGCCCAGCTAGCGAGACGGTCACGTGCCGCCCAGGCGCTGCCCCTTGCGGGCGGCTGCAGAACAACAGGGCGGGGCCGGGGAGGGGAGGAACACGGAGGCCGACGCCGGGCGCCGCGGTGCTACGCCCGAGGCTGGGGTCGCCCCGGGCCGGGGGGAGCAGAGCGCGTGCGCCGCGCGGCTGTGAGCGCGAGCGGGGCCGGGGAGCGCGCGCGGAACGCTAGGGGGCGTGGCTGCGGCGCGCGCGCTAACCGGAGGGGGAGGGGCGGAGAGCCACCGCGGAGCGCGCGCGGGGTTGGTTGCCGCGAGCGTGGGGGAGCGTGGACCGCGGCGCTGCTCAGCGGTGGGGCTGCCTTCCCCCGGCCCTCCTCCCTGGTCCCTGGCGAGGGCACTGGCGGCGGCGGGGCCGGGGTCCGCAAGGCCGGAGAAGGCCGCCGGGCCCGGGCATGGTGGTCTGGGGCAACGCGGAAGGTGAGCGACCCCCGGGCCGGCGGCGGGGTGGGGGAGGGGCGGGATCGGACACGCGTCGCCCGGAGGCGCCGCAGACCCGCCCGGCAGCGGCCAGAGCGCGGTCGGCCTGAGGTGGCGCGGGGGAGGGGTGCGTCGCCCCGGCCCCGGCCCGCGGCCGTCCTGTCGCGGCCTGGGCTGTCCACGGCGCCTTCCCCTGACGCTCGCAGCCGCCGGGTTATGTAATGTGTGACCTCCCCTCCCCTTCCCTTCCGTCATGGCGCGGCCGGCCCCGCGCCGCCGCCAGCCCCATGGGCCGCCCCGCGCCGACCCCTGGCGCAGCGGCCCTTCCCTCCGCGCCCGGCCGCATCCCGCCGGCCCGGTCAGACCGCGCCGCAAACTCCTTCCTCCTGCGCCGGCGCCTCGGCCGGCCATTCAGTTCCGCGCCATTCATTCACGCGCGCGTTCGGGCGTTCGTTCCACAAGCGTTTGTAGAATGTCGACCCGGTCGAGCCGCCGCTCCCACCCGCACTCCAGCCACAGCGTTTTTCCGCACCCCGCCTTCGACGTCCCCGGTGCATCCCAGAACCGGTCGGAATGTCCGAAGGCGGTTGTTGCTCCCTTGTTTTTCCTTGCTGCTTGTCCGTTCGCTAAATACGCTGGGCGCCGTTCCCCAACTGTCCTTCCGAGAGCCCCTTGCCCACTTCTGTACTGTTACAGTGACGCCGCTCTGGGCGCACCGAGCCGCGCTGTGTTTCGCTGCTCTTCCTACCTATTCTCAGTTTGTAAAGAAATAATCTCACATAACACTCCTTAATGTACTCCTCCGTAAGATAAATTGCAGATAATATACGTCTGCTAATTCTCTTTATCTCCACGTCTTCTCACGCCATGTACTAAGTAGAAATGGTTTCATTTAGGTGAAAATAATGCAGACTAGCACATAGCACAACAAGGGCTTGTAACTATTAAGGACTTTATGTAACAGTCTGTAATTCTGTGTATCTGTCTGGTCTTTCCGGACTTGGCACTTTAGTCTCCGAGAATAAGCCATTTCCTGTTTAGGTAGGGTAGGACCAACCATAACCTTGGTTCTTTCTATGGAGTTCTGTATGTAGCAAATCAGCCTGTGGGAACCATCTATCTGTCCACCAACCTTTCACACATATTCTTGGGTTTGCCCGTGCAGGGACCAGTGCTGCGTATTGTTCCCTGCCTTCCTGTACTGGACACTTAAGAGCTCACCTAAAGTTCCTCTTCCAGGAATCATTCTCCAGTATACAAGGCTCTCTTCCATTCAATTCTTAGGCTATTTGCGCCTTTTCCTGTGTTGCGTTTATCTTTTTAGCCCTGTCTTCTCTTACTGTGTAGGACCTTTTGAGGGTAGAGTCTGTACCAAACTCCTATCTTTTGTTGTAGAACCTTAACCGCTATTTTACGGTAAACCGTACATATTTAATTTTTTTTGTAAAGATGGGAATTGCTCTTTTAAAATTAATTTCTATGAGGTCTCAAGTAGAACATAATTTTTAAAAAATAATGTGCTTGAATATATAAGATCACTACATTTCCAACTTCCCACTCGCAACTTCAAAACTCTGATTCTACATAAGAGCATTAAGGAAACGTTGTCCTCACCAGCAACAAACTGGTCATTATTCATAAGAAGTTGCAGTGACTACATATAATATATATTTGAAAGCACTTTCTTTGATAGCTGCTGTAGTGGAAAGACAGGAAGTTCACAGTTACATGGAGGTTAGATTTCTGGCCCTACAAATTGTTAGCTGGTGACTGGACAAGTTAAGTTACTAGTATCTCTGATTTTTTCTCGTTTGTAGAATGAAGATACCATTTCCCACCTTGGGTAGCTGAGGATTAAATCAGTTCTTAAACGTGAGACATCTAGTGACACCATGGTACTCAGGAGGTGCTCAGTAAATACATATTCCCTTTGGTATACCTGTTTATTGCAGTTCACAATCTAGAATGAGCCAGGATGTGCTAGAGACAAAGCGTGAGAGGAAAGGTAATCAGAAGAGGTGACAGGTACCTCTCGTCTCCAAATAAATGAACAAGTCCTACACTAAAGAGCATTGTGGGTCTTTCTGCTTTTCAAGAATGTATGGGTGTGTATATGTGGCGTATTACTAATCATAGAGTATATTAAACAGAACATTTAAAAATGAAAAGTTTTTTTTTACTATAATAGCACCAACTGAAGCGTTAACATGGACATTAAAAAATAATCTTATTTTTTTCCAAAGGCAAGTCAGGAGACGAGACGGGAAAAGGGATATTAAAAAGGCTCTTTAGAGGCAATTAGGTTGCAGGCTCTTCTGTTAGCATCTACTTATAAACAGTACATGAATCCTAGTCTAAGTTCCATTATCTCTTGGTTGGAGTGTTTCCATAGTGCCTTTACTGGTTTATTTCTCTTGCTCCCTGACTGTTCCCTAGGGATTCACCTTGACAACCAGAGGGATCTTTTTAAAAATGTAAATCAGATTGTCACTTTCTTGCTTAGTGTCCTCTAAAAGCATCCTGTGAACCACTTACATTTGAATCTTAGTCGCCATCAGGGCATAGCATGATTTGGCAGCTGCCAGCTTCTAACGTTACCTCTTACTAGGTGACTGACTTTCAGCAACCTACCCCAGTCCCATAGTCATTTTGCCGGTTCTTGAACAAAGTGTTTCTTCCTTAGGATGTTATACTTACTATTCTTTTAGCTGGACCACCCCTTCCTCTAAGTGGTCAAGGCTCTTCATGTCTTGTCTTGTGTTTCTGCTCAAATGTCATCGCCTCAGGCCTTTTCTAATTCTAAAATAGGAACCAGCCCCTTCCTTTATAATCTTTTATTCTTTATTCTCTTTTTCTCCATAGCATTTATTACTAGGTGAAGATACACTGTTTTTTTTTTCCCACTTATTTATTTCCCCCCTTAGACTTGTTTGCTGCCAGCCCTGTTCTCAACAAGCGAGCAGAGGTCTTGTCTGACTTGTACACAGCTTTATCCCCAGTGCTTAGAACTGTGCCTGGTACATAGTAGGCTGTCAGTAAAACTTGTTGAGTAAATGAATAGTATAGTTGATTTAAATATTGGCTCTGGAATCAGACAGCTAGGGTCAGAATTCTCTGGCTCCCACCATTTACTGATTGAGACTGTGGGCAAGTTAATAACTTGGTGGTGCCTCAGTTCTGCTCATCTGTAGGATGACTGTAATAATACCTACCTCACAGGATTATGGTGAGTAATAATTGAGTTAATGTATGTAAAGTGCTTAGAACAGGGTAATTTTTTTTTTTTTTGAGATGGAGTCTCGCTCTGTCGCCCACACTGGAGTGCAGTGGCACCATCTTGGCTCACTGCAAGCTCCACCTCCTGGGTTCACGCCATTCTCCTGCCTCAGCCTCCCGAGTAGCTGGGACTGCAGGCACCTGCCACCACGCCCGGCTAATTTTTTGTATTTTTAGTAGAGACGGGGTTTCACCGTGTTATCCAGGATGGTGTCGGTCTCCTGACCTCGTGATCCGCCCGCCTCAGCCTCCCAAAGTGCTGGGATTACAGGCGTGAGCCACTGGTCCCAGCCCAGAACAGGGAAATTTTAAACCTTCTAGGAACTATTTGAAATTAGCTTGTTCACTTAGGATTTTGTATTTTGGCATGAGATAAAGGTGGGTTAATTGAATTTTTTTCTTTTTTAACATTTTTTGAGACAGGGTCTTGCTCTGTTGCCCAAGCTGGAATGCAGTGGTGTGATCACGGCTCACTGCAGCCTCAACCTCCTGGGCTCAAGCCAGCCTCCCGCCTCAGGCGCTCGAGTAGCCTGCACTACAGGCATGTGCCACCATGCCTGGCTAGTCTTTTAATGTTTTGTAAAGATGGGGTCCTACTGTTTTGCCCAGGCTGGTCTCAAACTCTTGGGCTACAGTCTCCTGCCTCATCCTCCTGCCTCATCCTCCCAAAATGGTGGGATTACAAGTGTGAGCCACTGTGTCTGGCTAAATTTTATATTTATTACTTTGGTGCTGAATTTTTGTTAGCCACCAAAATTGTATTTATGGAACGCCTTTAAAAAATACATTTTGTGGATGTCTAGAGCAAATTAAAAAATAAACTGTTGAGAATGGTGACTGGTGTTTGGTCTTAATGTGTAAGTCAGGTTTTTTATTTTTCAATCTGTAGAAGATGCTAAGAGTGATTATCTCAACAACCGCCCACCAGAGTGGCTTTTATAGAGTTCCCTTTGAAGTTCAGCTGGAGATCTGATTGTGGTGATGAAAGGACTTGCTGGAGGCTTCGTGTCTTCAGACAGGAAAGTCCTTGAAGATCCAGTTGAAATATGAGTCTTGTAGTATTTGGGAAGGAAATTTTTATCATCTTTAGTTGTGTTCAGTTTCTCCCTTCTTTCACTGGGTTTTTCCCCTCAGATTATATTTGGTTATTAATTGGAACTTAAAGTAACCCAGCTGTGCTCTGTATCTTTCTGTTCTTTTCATAATGATTTATTTTTCTTTAGCAGATACAGAAATAAGAGAAGAAAGAATTGATGGAGACAGTGACTTTGTAATAATAGATATTTTCAGCTAATACAACTTGAATTATTCTCATAAACTAAGATTCTGCCTGTGGTAATTGAACTTGCATAATACCAGTTATTTTAAATTCACTTGTCCTTAGTAAAATGCTTCTTTGTAGGATTGTTATTTCATTTCTCAGTCTGAACTTTAACAAGTAATAGGATCCTAAACCCTAGGTGTAAATTTTTTTTTAAAAGTCAAAGGGCTGCTGCTTTGTGTAACATTTCTTCCAAAATTTAATAATTGTGAGTTATTATTTACTGTGTGCTAGGCTCTTTCCTAGGTGCAGTGTCTTAATTAATATCTACAGCTACCGTATAAGGTTGGCACCATTATAAAGAAACAGATTTAGAGAGGTGTTGTTATTTGGCTGGTTACACAAGAAAGGAGGCAAGATTTCAGGCCAGTTCCCGAGGTCATAACCGGTCTGCTGTGGGACACCTTAAAATGACAAGGTTTTTGTTTGGAAGCTTGCCGTTAAATTTATCTCATTATTTGTGAGTGTGTGTTGTTAACTACTGGCAGCTTCATCATTATTTATGGCTAATTTTTTGTTTTTTTTTTAGATTTAACTACTACTACTATACTTAAATGCTTGTATTATAAGTGAAATGTTTTAATAGGATGATGACTTGCATCGTAATTAATGTTTTTCTCATATTTAAAAGTCATTAAAAATAAGTCAAAGAATCATGTGTCTTGGTGCTTCAGCTTTGTAAATAGTTTGAAAAGGTTTTGCATATAATACATTAGATTTAAGAAAACATAAATGTCTTAAGTTTGCTCAGGGCTAAATTGGAGGTAGCAAGTAAATATTTAGTAAAAGTTACTAGTGATGTGTTTCCTGCTGACTATGGGGCAATTTTTTTTTTAAACTTCTATCTTAGGTTCTGGGGTACATATGAATGTTTGTTATATAGATAAACTAGTGTCATGGGGGTTTGTTGTACAGATTGTTTCATCACTCAGGTATTAAGCCTGATACACAATAGTTACTTTTTCTGCTCGTTTCCCTCCTCCCACCCTCCACGCTTAAGTAGACTCAGTGTCTATTGCTCCCTTCTTTGCGTTCATGAGTTCTCATCATTTGGCTGCCACTTGCAAGTGAGAACATGTGGTGTTTGGTGTTCTGTTCGTGTGTTAGTTTGCTAAGGATAATAGCCTACATAGGAGATCTTTACCTGGATCTCCTTCAATAAGGAGGAACACATAGGTGGGATGTTTTTACATAAATTTTAATGGTTTCTGACATTTCCTTGCAAGGCTTTTTTAATTTGTAAGAATATCTAAATTATGAGTTATTGGCTTCTCAACACCTCAGAATGTCAGGGGTAGGAAGAATCTTACAGACTCCAGAGGCAATGCCATTATATCTTACTGGAGGAAAGTGAGACCCCAAGAGTCATTTGCCTGCTAAAGAGGAGAAATAAGATGAGACCCTAGGTTTTCCCCCCAAGGCCATTTTTTCCCCCTGCTACACCAAACTGTTCCCTGCATTACTGAGGGAAAGACCAGCAACACTTAGTATCTCATATTCAAGAGGGTGGAAAATAAAACGATATGTTCTTGTAAAATTACGATTTAAAGTCTTGATTTTATCATTGGAACATAATAGAAAAAAATTTTGTCCTCTATTATAATGCAGTTGAAAATGATACTTTCTCATATAGGCAGGAGACTGCCTTATCCACATAGGATGCTTTGAGAAACCTTTTAAAGACTAGTCGGGTCCCATGGCTTTGTGCTTGAATTAAAATATTAGGTAGTGATGGGCAAAAAAAGTTGGTTGTGATGTGAGTAGTTCGTATTCAAACTCATAGCCTATTAAGCAAAGTGTTGCTTACTGACCTCAGTCATTCCTGATCATACCCAAGGCTAAAATGAACTTTTTGGAGGTTTAGTCACAAAATAATGGCTGCATCTTACATTCTCTAAGCTCCATCATTTCTACATTTGCTATTTCTAGGAATGGACTTAATGCATTTTTATCTTTTAGGCACTGGTCTGAGTTATGTAGTTGAAACTACTTAGATTTTTTGCTCTTTTAAATGGTTTTCATTAAGTTCTGTATTTTACTCATAATAAATTCAATTTCTTGATGACTCCTTAGCTTTTTATTTTAAGCCTTTTTTTTTAAAGCATTTAACCTGGACAGTTCTGAACTTTACAAATGTTTTAACAATTTCTTCTTCAATATCTTAAAGACCGTAACAAAAAAAAAATTTTTTTTTTTTTTTTTGAAACGGAGTTTTGCCCTTGTCGCCCAGGCTGGAGTGCTATGGCATGATCTTGGTTCACTGCAACCTCCTCCTCCCAGGTTCAAGCGATTGTCCTGCCTCAGCCTCCCAAGTGGTTGAGATTACAGGCACCTGCCACCACGCCCAGCTGGGTTTTGTATTTTTAGTAGAGACGGGGTTTCACCATGTTGGCCAGGCTGGTCTCGAACTCCTGACCTCAGGTGATCCCGCCTGCCTCGGCCTCCCAAAGTGTAAATTTTTTAATACAGAATTTTTTCTCATGATAATCTTCTCTGTGTCATTCCAATTTTAGTGTATGTGCAGCCGAAGCAAACACAACGTTTTATATCTTAAAGAGTGCTTTTACCTAACTTTTTTCTCATTTAATTCTCTTAAGAGTCCTGGGAAGAGAAGTAAGGCAGCATATCCTATTTTATAGCTGTAGTGTAATTTGGGCACCTGCTACCCAGAGTTAGGTAAGGCATCGTAAGTTAAGGGTACAGTCTGCAAGACTCTCCTCACTTCTTATATTAGCTACAAACTCCAGGACTTGCAGGTTATCCACACTCTGACCAACTGGCTACAACTTTCGGAGTTCCCACTACACCTCACGTTTGATAATTTGGTAGAATGACTCGCAGACCTCAGGAAAGTGCTGTTCTTGGAATTACAGTTATGATACAAATCAGGACCAGCCAATTAAAGAGACACATAGAACAAGATCTGGGAGGGTCCCAAACATGAAGCTTCCATGTCCTCAGGACGTGTCATCCTTCCAGTACAGCAGTGAATGATTGCCAGCCAGGAAACCTCACTTACTCTACAGCATCTGGAGTTTTTATGGGACTTTTATTACATAGGTATGATTGAACTCAGTCCCCAGTCCCCTTCTCCCTGGAGGTCAAGTTGTTAGGCTGATGTCAGGTTGCTCAAAGCCCAACCCACTATTCACATGGTTGGCATTTCCAGCATGGCCAGGCCCCATCCTGAAACTAGGGGCCTACTGGGAGTCACCCTGTTAATAGAAACTCAGCTGTGGGCCAAGGAGGACCCATTATGGATTCATGGATAACAAAGACACTCCTATCAGTTGGGAGACTCCAAGAGTAGAGTTTTCCAGGAATCAGACAATGGCCAGTCAAATTTTTTTGTTTTTGTTTTTTTAGGGACGGGGTCTCACTGTGTCACAGTGGTGCTATCATAGCTCACTGTAGCCTCCAGCTTTCAGGCCAAAGTGATCCTCCTGCCTCAGCCTCCCCAGTAGCTAGGACTACAGGCACACACCACCGCACCTGGCTAATTTAAATTTTTGTGTGTGTGTGTGTGTAGGGATCTCCCCATGTTGCCCAGGCTGGTTTCAGACTCCTGGCCTCAAGTGATCCTCCTGCCTTGGCCTCCCAGAGTGCTGGTATACAGGCATGTGCCACTGTGCCTGGGCCCCAAATTCTTTATTACACAATGCTGGCTAAAGAAGTGAGAACAGACACTTGCTCAATTTATGACAGCTAAAACTAGTAGTAGTGATAGTAACCCAGTTACCTCTGTTGTATTAAAAATTGGAACAGGTTGCATTTGAATATGGATAGAAGGATTGCCTTCTGTTGAGAATTACTACATAACATTTTTTTTATTGATACAATATAATTTAAAACTTGGGTTATTCACTTGAGTTAAATGTTTTAATTACATAAATTTTGTAGCTTGGGTTATAAACTGTATACTTGATACTTTAAAGCTTAATAATTGGCTGTAAAAAATCTGAATTTTGGTATTGGTCTTGAATTTGTACTTTTAGATGTACGTAATTATTCATTAGTTATTTGGAAGAAGAAATTATGAAGTGAGATATTTATGGGTAGGGTGGAGGCATTGATAATCTATTTGTGTTAGGGTTGTAAAATGTTTCAGTAACTTAATTGCTGTTTTGAATTTTAGCACTTGAGTCAAAGTTACTAACACTTCAAGTTTACTGTGTTGGAGGTTAATATTCTTTTGCATATTATTTATGCCTAATCTTATTTCAGATTGTCACTTGAAGATTATATTGAATTATCTTGGAACTCACTGTTCCTCAGAGATTATAGTGTGCTAAATTGTTACATTGAATAAGACTTCTGGTGTCTTGAAGAATGTAGCATGTTGTAATGTTTTTGTTTTTTTAAAAGTATATAATTTTAAATATATTCTTGGTGTAAGCAAGGGAAAATTCCAGAAGCAGTGACAACTTCTGCTTCCTTTATGTTTATTTGGAATTACATTTAATAGAAGCATTTGTGAGAAAAGGGATTTGTGAATGCTGGAACTGATAGCAGGTCCAGAAAAAAAGAGTTTGACTATATTTTTGAATTGCAGTTGCTCTGAGGGATTTGTTTTTAGTTATGTGTCATTGTTTATGCCAGTTACCTTGTGAGTTCAGAGATCTAATGACTTGTGTGGGTGGAATGCACAAGGTGAGGACTTCTGCTAAGATTTATACGTTATGGTGTAGGCTAGGCTCAGGAGCCAGAAACTCTCCCACCCAATTTACACTTGCTTAAAACTTACAAAGTAAGGTTTAAACTTCTTAGTATGATATATTCAAGGCCTTCTGTTATATTTCTCCACCTACCTTAGTTTGTCTACCTCTACATCTGGCCATGTTCCTACATACTGGTAAGTTCTAGAATGTTGTCCTAAACATCTTTTTGTATTTTTTATGAGGCAGAGTCTTGCTCTATAGTCTAGGCCTGAGTGCAGTGACGTGATGATGGCTCACTACAGTCTTAACCTCCCAGGCTCAAGCAGTTCTCCCATCCCACTCTCCCAAGTAGCTGTGGCCATGGGCGTGCACCACCATGACTGGCTAATTAAAAACAAATTTTTTGTGGAGACAAGGGTCTCACTTCATTGCCCAGGCTGATCTCGAATTCCTGGGCTTGAGCAGTCCTCCTGCCGTAACCCCGCAAAGTGCTGAGATACAGGTGTGAGCCACTGCACTCGGCCCTTTTATGTTTTTAATTATGAATTTTTCTTCTTCCTGAAATCTTTGCCTTCATGTCACCCCTTCCCACCTACCTTCTATCCTACCTTCTATCCTGTAAAATCCTACTGATTGTTCTTAGTTCAGATCTACCTCTCAGTGATGCTTTCTTGGGTGTCTTCTCGAACATGAGATTTATGGCTGTTTTCTCTGTGCATTTATTGCATTCCATTAGTGCCTATAATGCAGGATCTTGTATTATTATTATTATTATTATTATTTTTACTTTTTTGGTCTTGTTCTGTCTCCCAGGCCAAGTGCAGTGGTTCACTGCAGCCTTGACCTTCCAGGCTCAAGCGATCCTCCCACCTCAGCCTCCTGACTACAGGTGTGTGCCACCATGCCTGGCTCTTTTTATTAAATTGACATTTTTTTTTTCCTCCCCAATACAGAAGCTCCACCATGAGGCGAGGTGGATGGAGGAAGCGAGCTGAAAATGATGGCTGGGAAACATGGGTGTGTTTTAAAAGAGTAAAAATAATTATATCTTGTGATTGGTTTACCTTTTCTTTAATTCTAGGGTGGGTATATGGCTGCCAAGGTCCAGAAATTGGAGGAACAGTTTCGATCAGATGCTGCTATGCAGAAGGATGGGACTTCATCTACAATTTTTAGTGGAGTTGCCATCTATGTTAATGGATACACAGGTTGAGTACTTTTTACTTAACCCTATTTTGGCACTCTTAATATATTTTAATATAAATTTTGCAGATCCTTCCGCTGAGGAATTGAGAAAACTAATGATGTTGCATGGAGGTCAATACCATGTATATTATTCCAGATCTAAAACAACACATATTATTGCCACAAATCTTCCCAATGCCAAAATTAAAGAATTAAAGGGGGAAAAAGTAATTCGACCAGAATGGATTGTGGAAAGGTAAGTTTAATTTATTAAATTTAATTAATAAAGAACTCTAAATTGGTGTTGCTTTTTGTTTCAGCATCAAAGCTGGACGACTCCTCTCCTACATTCCATATCAGCTGTACACCAAGCAGTCCAGTGTGCAGAAAGGTCTCAGCTTTAATCCTGTATGCAGACCTGAGGATCCTCTGCCAGGTCCAAGCAATATAGCCAAACAGCTCAACAACAGGGTGTAAGTTTGTCTAGTTGGGGATTACTGCAAAGATTATTAACTCAAAAATTTTTTCCTGCTTTAGAAATCACATCGTTAAGAAGATTGAAACGGAAAATGAAGTCAAAGTCAATGGCATGAACAGTTGGAATGAAGAAGATGAAAATAATGATTTTAGTTTTGTGGATCTGGAGCAGACCTCTCCGGGAAGGAAACAGAATGGAATTCCGCATCCCAGAGGGAGCACTGCCATTTTTAATGGACACACTCCTAGCTCTAATGGTGCCTTAAAGACACAGGATTGCTTGGTGCCCATGGTCAACAGTGTTGCCAGCAGGCTTTCTCCAGCCTTTTCCCAGGAGGAGGATAAGGCTGAGAAGAGCAGCACTGATTTCAGAGACTGCACTCTGCAGCAGTTGCAGCAAAGCACCAGAAACACAGATGCTTTGCGGAATCCACACAGAACTAATTCTTTCTCATTATCACCTTTGCACAGTAACACTAAAATCAATGGTGCTCACCACTCCACTGTTCAGGGGCCTTCAAGCACAAAAAGCACTTCTTCAGTATCTACGTTTAGCAAGGCAGCACCTTCAGTGCCATCCAAACCTTCAGACTGCAATTTTATTTCAAACTTCTATTCTCATTCAAGACTGCATCACATATCAATGTGGAAGTGTGAATTGACTGAGTTTGTCAATACCCTACAAAGACAAAGTAATGGTATCTTTCCAGGAAGGGAAAAGTTAAAAAAAATGAAAACAGGCAGGTCTGCACTTGTTGTAACTGACACAGGTAGATACTTATTAAAATTGTCTTCTTAAGAATTGGGGTTTGAATGCTGTCTTTTTCCTTCTAGGAGATATGTCAGTATTGAATTCTCCCAGACATCAGAGCTGTATAATGCATGTTGATATGGATTGCTTCTTTGTATCAGTGGGTATACGAAATAGACCAGATCTCAAAGGTCTGTATTCTTGCTTATGTTTTAAGAAAACTCATACAGAAATAATTTAATATTTTCCTCACAGGAAAACCAGTGGCTGTTACAAGTAACAGAGGCACAGGAAGGGCACCTTTACGTCCTGGCGCTAACCCCCAGCTGGAGTGGCAGTATTACCAGAATAAAATCCTGAAAGGCAAAGCAGGTACAAATGAGCTCTCTTTGAAGTCTTAGTGCATATAACCATTAATTTTTTTTTATTTTTAAAGCAGATATACCAGATTCATCATTGTGGGAGAATCCAGATTCTGCGCAAGCAAATGGAATTGATTCTGTTTTGTCAAGGGCTGAAATTGCATCTTGTAGTTATGAGGCCAGGTATGTAGAAGTTGTGTGTTACAATTCTTAATACACAGATTTAAAATTTACCATTTTCAATTAGGTCCCTCAAAGTTCTGGAACCCTGGCTCCTGCCCAGAGTGATGTCCTACCATGTACAATGCTGTTGGCATCTCAACCACTGTGGAGCCACTTCAGGAGCATGGAATTGGTCAATTGGGAATTGGGTGGTAATAGGATGAGATAACCTCCATTGTGTTTTGTTCTCGCTCTAGGCAACTTGGCATTAAGAACGGAATGTTTTTTGGGCATGCTAAACAACTATGTCCTAATCTTCAAGCTGTTCCATACGATTTTCATGCATATAAGGAAGTCGCACAAACATTGTATGAAACATTGGCAAGGTACAGTGTATCAAACTGTCATTTTGTGTCTGTGTGATTCGTTGCCTTTGCTCTGTGTTGATAGCTACACTCATAACATTGAAGCTGTCAGTTGTGATGAAGCGCTGGTAGACATTACCGAAATCCTTGCAGAGACCAAACTTACTCCTGATGAATTTGCAAATGCTGTTCGTATGGAAATCAAAGACCAGACGAAATGTGCTGCCTCTGTTGGAATTGGTTAGTATCTAGCTTATCTTGTACTCAAAAGAACTATTTCTTGGATGACTTTTTTTTTTAATAGGTTCTAATATTCTCCTGGCTAGAATGGCAACTAGAAAAGCAAAACCAGATGGGCAGTACCACCTAAAACCAGAAGAAGTAGATGATTTTATCAGAGGCCAGCTAGTGACCAATCTACCAGGTAAATAGAAATATTTTAACAATACTTTTATTTTCTGCATACTTAACTATATTCCCTTTCCTAGGAGTTGGACATTCAATGGAATCTAAGTTGGCATCTTTGGGAATTAAAACTTGTGGAGACTTGCAGTATATGACCATGGCAAAACTCCAAAAAGAATTTGGTCCCAAAACAGGTCAGATGCTTTATAGGTTCTGCCGTGGCTTGGATGATAGACCAGTTCGAACTGAAAAGGAAAGAAAATCTGTTTCAGCTGAGATCAACTATGGAATAAGGTTTACTCAGGTACTGATCATTGAACAGATTTTGCCATCTGTATGGTAGTTTCTCCACGTTTGTCTTTCCATAGCCAAAAGAGGCAGAAGCTTTTCTTCTGAGTCTTTCAGAAGAAATTCAAAGAAGACTAGAAGCCACTGGCATGAAGGGTAAACGTCTAACTCTCAAAATCATGGTACGAAAGCCTGGGGCTCCTGTAGAAACTGCAAAATTTGGAGGCCATGGAATTTGTGATAACATTGCCAGGTAAGCTCACCTCAGAAATGATATTGGTAATTAAGCTTTTGTTTTTTAATTCTATCACTTACAGGACTGTAACTCTTGACCAGGCAACAGATAATGCAAAAATAATTGGAAAGGCGATGCTAAACATGTTTCATACAATGAAACTAAATATATCAGATATGAGAGGGGTAAGTATATAGTAACATTGTAAATTCTGACTCCTAGAAGCATACTCTTTATTCTGGGTTCTAGGTTGGGATTCACGTGAATCAGTTGGTTCCAACTAATCTGAACCCTTCCACATGTCCCAGTCGCCCATCAGTTCAGTCAAGCCACTTTCCTAGTGGGTCATACTCTGTCCGTGATGTCTTCCAAGTTCAGAAAGCTAAGAAATCCACCGAAGAGGAGCACAAAGAAGGTTGGTGGTCATCAATGTGGTTCTTTTTTAGGAAGAGGCTATTTTATATATTTTCTTTTTGTAGTATTTCGGGCTGCTGTGGATCTGGAAATATCATCTGCTTCTAGAACTTGCACTTTCTTGCCACCTTTTCCTGCACATCTGCCGACCAGTCCTGATACTAACAAGGCTGAGTCTTCAGGGAAATGGAATGGTCTACATACTCCTGTCAGTGTGCAGTCGAGACTTAACCTGAGTATAGAGGTCCCGTCACCTTCCCAGGTACATTTTTGTAGTCCTAAATATAAGTACATAACTTCCTACTCATATGTTTGGCATTTTATAGCTGGATCAGTCTGTTTTAGAAGCACTTCCACCTGATCTCCGGGAACAAGTAGAGCAAGTCTGTGCTGTCCAGCAAGCAGAGTCACATGGCGACAAAAAGAAAGAACCAGTAAATGGCTGTAATACAGGAATTTTGCCACAACCAGTTGGGACAGTCTTGTTGCAAATACCAGAACCTCAAGAATCGAACAGTGACGCAGGAATAAATTTAATAGCCCTTCCAGCATTTTCACAGGTAAGTTAAATATGGGAACCCTCTGCTGTAGTAGGTTTGACTTTGACCTCGTCTTTTCCACTAGGTGGACCCTGAGGTATTTGCTGCCCTTCCTGCTGAACTTCAGAGGGAGCTGAAAGCAGCGTATGATCAAAGACAAAGGCAGGGCGAGAACAGCACTCACCAGCAGTCAGCCAGCGCATCTGGTGAGCCTTGGAAGTGGCATGTAACAAAAATGTTGTTGAGGATCTTATATCCATCTGCTCTTAGTGCCAAAGAATCCTTTACTTCATCTAAAGGCAGCAGTGAAAGAAAAGAAAAGAAACAAGAAGAAAAAAACCATTGGTTCACCAAAAAGGATTCAGAGTCCTTTGAATAACAAGCTGCTTAACAGTCCTGCAAAAACTCTGCCAGGGGCCTGTGGCAGTCCCCAGAAGTTAATTGATGGGTTTCTAAAACATGAAGGACCTCCTGCAGAGAAACCCCTGGTAATTCCTTAACTTTGACCTTTATGAGATCTTATAGCAATTTTATCCTTTGTTTTCTTAACAGGAAGAACTCTCTGCTTCTACTTCAGGTGTGCCAGGCCTTTCTAGTTTGCAGTCTGACCCAGCTGGCTGTGTGAGACCTCCAGCACCCAATCTAGCTGGAGCTGTTGAATTCAATGATGTGAAGACCTTGCTCAGAGAATGGATAACTACAATTTCAGGTTGGCTTGGCCTGTGTTAGATGGCCCAAGGCGGTCCTCATTTGAAGTTTTTCCCCCTTCCTAGATCCAATGGAAGAAGACATTCTCCAAGTTGTGAAATACTGTACTGATCTAATAGAAGAAAAAGATTTGGAAAAACTGGATCTAGTTATAAAATACATGAAAAGGTAGTAATTCATCACTTTTATCAAATGGGAAACCTAATGACATTTCTTCTCTCCCCACCTTTAGGCTGATGCAGCAATCGGTGGAATCGGTTTGGAATATGGCATTTGACTTTATTCTTGACAATGTCCAGGTGGTTTTACAACAAACTTATGGAAGCACATTAAAAGTTACATAAATATTACCAGAGAGCCTGATGCTCTCTGATAGCTGTGCCATAAGTGCTTGTGAGGTATTTGCAAAGTGCATGATAGTAATGCTCGGAGTTTTTATAATTTTAAATTTCTTTTAAAGCAAGTGTTTTGTACATTTCTTTTCAAAAAGTGCCAAATTTGTCAGTATTGCATGTAAATAATTGTGTTAATTATTTTACTGTAGCATAGATTCTATTTACAAAATGTTTGTTTATAAAGTTTTATGGATTTTTACAGTGAAGTGTTTACAGTTGTTTAATAAAGAACTGTATGTATATTTTGTACAGGCTCCTTTTTGTGAATCCTTAAAAACTCAACTCTAGGAAGCAACTACTGTTTATTATACTAAAAGGCTGAAAAACCTCCAGGCCAGACTGCTAAGCTCTGAAATTCCTGAGAGGTCTCAGACCGGGATTCTACTTGTTCCAAGAAAGGGTAAAGCTTCTAAACCATCTTATTCTTGTCTCCAAGCATGAACACAGGAGCATGTTAAGAAAATCTTTACTACTTCTTCCATGCGGAGAAATCTACATATTTTGAATTAGAAACACCCTCACACCCACTTGAAGATTTTTTTCCTGGGAACATTATGTCCCGTAGATCAGAGGTGGTGTTGTCTTTTTGCTTCTACTGGCCATTGAGAAACTTTGATGATAAAAAAGAACGGTATAGATTTTTCAAACGTATATAAAATATTTTTATGTTATATGTTATGCCATAACTTTAAAATAAAAATAGTTTAAAATTCTATGCTAGTGGATATTTGGAACTTTTTCCTCA